AAGGGGTCAGTCCCGTGGCTTCTGCCTCATTAATCTGGTATTGTCCCTTGGACCAACTGTGCTGACCCCTCACTGGGCGGTGCAGAGCCAGTAGAGCTGGGCCTGCTGAGCTTCCGCATTGCAAGTGTCCTCATGCTCTCCGAGGGGCCGTGGCCACGTGGGGCTGGTGTGCTCCTAGGTGCCTGTGCCTCCGTCCTTTCAGCCTGCTAGGAGCCTGCAATGAGCCTCTGAAAGTTCTCACCCTGTCTCAGTTTCCCCAACTGCAAGGCAGCATTGTCTGCTCTTGAGACCCTGGACTGGGCCCCCAGTGCCTGCAAGCTCTGTTCTGGGTGCCGACGCGGGGAGGCGAGCAGAGTAACCAGGGCCCCCAGTTGAGTCTCCGGGCCACGGCTCCCACTGGGCTGTGACCGACCTAGTTCCAGGCGGTGACCCGGCCTTCCTGTGGCCTCGGCAGTTGGGTCCTGGATTGACTTTGGCCATAGGCCCTCCTTCCCTCCTCTCCACCGTCAGTCAGCTCATCCAGGCTCTTGAGGGGCCTCCCACTTGGGGACTGTAGCCCACTAGTGCCCCCGAGCTCAGCACATGCTCAGCCGTTCCCCCACTAGTGAAGCACCTGTGTCTGCCAGGTGTGGGGGTCACGCAGACTCCCCAAGGTCTCGATCTGGGAAGGGTGCCCTGTCTGGGGGCAAATGGGGGCTGTACTTTGACCATCATCTTTTAGAAAAGCAAGAGGAGGGTGGGGCACAGTGGCTCACGCCTGTAATCCCAGCCCTTTGGGAGGCTGAGGTGGGCAGATTACCTGAGGTCAGGAGTTTGAGACCAGCCTGACTAACATGGTGAAACCCCATCTCTACTAAAAATACAAAAATTAGCCAGGCGTGGTGATGGGTGCCTGTATTCCCAGCTACTTGGGAGGCTGAGGCAGGAGAATCGCTTGAACCCGGGAGGCAGAGGTTGTAGTGAGCTGAGATTGTGCCACTGCACTCCAGCCTGGGCGACAAGAGTCAGCTGGAGTGCAGCTCTGTCTCAAAAACAAACAAAACAAAAGAAAAGCAAGAGGAGGCAAGGAGCGGGGTGGGTAGGGGAACCCCTTAGTTCCTGGTTTGCAAGAGCAGTGGGTGCAGGGAGTGGGGTCTGAGTATGTAGTGGGGAAGAACCCGGTCTCCTGTGGGGGATGCAGTCCCCCTGCACTTTCTGGCTTTGGCATCTGCCAGGCCCTTTTGGCATCTGCGAGTCCCAGGCCTGAGGTGTGGGGCAGGAGGAGGGAGGCTGAGATGGAGGAGGGAGGGTCGCCCAGGGCTGGATGAAAGCCGCAGGGAAATGCACACCAGATGAGGTGGGCTCCACAAGGAGGGGGGCAGTCCTCAGAGCAACTTGTCAGATGTTTGTCACACGGGGGTCCAGTCCTGCTCCTCTCCCTCCTCCCCCGTCTCTCCCACCCTCATCCACACCTGGGCTAGGATAGGCTTCGGATGCCTGGGGAGGGAAAGTAATTGATCCCAAAGATCTCCGATCTCTGAGCTGGTTTGTGCAAGAGGGGGCCTCGAAAGCCCTTGCCGCCTGTCTGTGTTCCCACTCCCCTTCCACGGCAGGGGGTCCGGGAACCCCATCCCCCTACGGAGCTCCCTCTGACTCTTTGGAGAGAAGGCCTGGCAGGGTGAACTTTCCTGTTTTGGTGCTGGTCCCTCCAGCAGGCAGGAAGAGGAGGATATTCAGAGTCACTGGTGTGCCATCTGGGAAAGGAAAGGGGTGGGCTCCTGGTCTCGCTTGGTGCCTGGGGTCAGTATGCCCGAGACGGGAGGGAAGGGCCTGGGGCTTCCTTCCTGGCCGAGGGGAAAAGCAGGCAGTGACTTCTCATGAGGCCTGGGGTCTTTCCCCTCCCAGCACTGGCCTGGTTTCTCTCTATGGGCATCGTCAGCGAGGTCCCGTGGTGGGGGGTGGTGCCTCCCCTTCTTGACCTCTCTCAGGGACGGGGGTGCCCCTGAGCTGCCAGGCCTCAGACCTTGGTACCGCCACCACCCAAGGCCTCTGTGTTTGTCCCTGGGACGCTGGGTGCGGCTCCCACGCGGGTTCCAGCTGCAGGAGGTGGGGCGGGGAGTGCAGGGGCTCTGGGACTGACACCACCCTTCCAGGTGGGCTGGAAGGAGGCAGCCCTCCAGGGTGGGAAGAGGGAGGGCTGAGCCCCACGCTCATCCCCAGCACCCCTGCCCCTCCCAGTCTCCCTGTGGCTGCTTCTGAAGTGGCAGTGGGTGGGTGGAGGGAGTCCCAGCTCCCTCTGTCACCAAGACGGAGGAGGACTTGTCCGGTATCGTCTGTAGGCCAGCTCTGCCCAGGGCCTGGTTCTGCGGGGTGGGAAGGCTCCCGTGCCGCCCACCCCTACTCTGCACCGCTCATGGTGGGTGTTGTGGGGGAAGCCTGGATTCTCTCCCGCTGCCTCACACATCCTCCCTCCCACCTCCAGCGCTCTCCACCGAGCACCCCACTGCAGGGGTCTGTGCAGCTGCCTCTGGCCCAGCCTGCGTTTCCCTGGGGGTCTGAGCAGGAAAAGGGGACTCAGAACCTGCCTCCCAAGGGCTCAAGTCTGGGGCGGTCACTCCTGGCAGGTCAGCCTCCTGGCAGGGGCCGGTCCTGGGGCTGTCAGCAGGGGTGGGGGAAGCCCCCTCAGAGGGCAGGAGTCAGGGCTGGGCGTGACTGGCAAGGCATCCCCTCCCTAACACAGTCCCTGTGTTTCTATCGACCTAGTTCCCAGCCCTCCCCAGCTCTCCCTCCGAGCTGTTTGCTCAGCTGACCTACCACGCCCTGCCCTGCCCAACCTCACCCTGCACTACCTGGCTGGCAGGTGCTGCCCGGGGCACTGCTGGGGGTGCCTGGGCCTGCCCGGGCTGGGCACCCAGAATGGGCTCTCTGCCCAGGTGGGACAGTCCTGGGCTGTGGTCGGCTGATTCCCCCGGGACCTTGGGACTGGGTCAGTGCCCTCCTCTCCTGTGTCAGAATGAGGAGAATCTCAGAAAGGCCCCCTCCCTGGCCTGGCACCCTGGCAACCTGCAAGATCTAGGGGGCCACAGCGGCCCAGGGTCTTGGGAAGGATCCTCCGGCCGGCGCCGCCACGTCTCCGACTTTCCTCACATGTGCTGGGCTCTGCTGGTAACTTTTTGGCCTGCTGAGTCCAGGCCCAGTCAGGCCCCCTCTCCTTGCACCCGTCCCGCAGGAGTCTGATGCCCCGAACCCTGGATGGGCAGATCACCATGGAGAAGACCCCCAGCTACTTCGTGACGCGAGAGGCCCCCCGCCGCATCCACGCCATGTCCCCGGACACGAAGCTGATCGTGGTGGTGCGGAACCCCGTGACCCGGGCCATCTCCGACTACGCCCAGACGCTCTCCAAGACCCCGGGCCTGCCCAGCTTCCGCGCCCTGGCCTTCCGCCACGGCCTGGGCCCCGTGGACACAGCCTGGAGCGCCGTCCGCATCGGCCTGTACGCCCAGCACCTGGACCACTGGCTGCGCTACTTCCCCCTGTCCCACTTCCTGTTCGTCAGCGGGGAGCGTCTGGTCAGCGACCCGGCCGGAGAGGTCGGCCGCGTGCAGGACTTCCTGGGCCTGAAACGGGTCGTCACGGACAAGCACTTCTACTTCAACGCCACCAAGGGCTTCCCCTGCCTCAAGAAGGCCCAGGGCGGCAGCCGTCCCCGCTGCCTGGGCAAGTCCAAGGGCCGGCCACACCCACGCGTGCCCCAGGCCCTGGTCCGGCGCCTGCAGGAGTTCTACCGGCCCTTCAACCGCAGGTTCTACCAGATGACGGGCCAGGACTTCGGCTGGGGCTGAGCGGCACCCTGGGGATGCTCAGCACCTTGATTGACACCCGCTCGCCTGGCCAGAGCGGGCTGCGTGCACATGCTGGGCAGAGAGGAATATTTAAGAAATAAAGCTTGGACCCAGATTTTTCCACAAACCTCGAGGTTGGAGGGTGGA